TTTTTAGTAGAGACGGGGTTTCACCGTGTTAGCTAGGATGGTCTCGATCTCCTGACCTCGTGATCTGCCCACCTCAGCCTCCCAAAGTGTTGGGATTACAGGCGTGAGCCACCACGCCCGGCCTTGTGTGAAATCTTTAGAGACTTCTACAAACAAGATGTCATCTGCAAATGGAAGTATTTTACTTCTTCCTTTCTGATTCTCACGTCTTTTTTTTTTTGTCTAATTATTCTGGCTAGAAGTTTCAGTACAATGTTGCATGGCATTGGTAAAACTGGGCATCCTTGCCTTGTTCCTGATCTTAGAGGAAAAGCTTTCACTTTTTCATCGAGTATGATTTTAGCTGTGGACTTTACTGTGTTAAGGTCTTGTCTTTCTTTCTTTTTCTCTTTCTTTCTTTCTTCTTCTTTCTTTTTCTTTTCTTTCTTTCTTTTTTTTTTCCAATATCTTGATCTGTCGCCTAGACTAGAGTGCACTGGCATTATCGCAGCTCATTGCAGCCTCTATCTCCCAGTCTCGAGTGAGTCTCCTGCCTCAGCCTCCCAAGTAGCTGGGACTTCAGGTGTGTGCCACCATCCTCAGCTAATTTTTTTTTTTTTTTTTTTTTTGAGAAGGAGTCTTGCTCTGTCGCCCAGGCTGGAGTGCAGTGGCGCGATCTTCCAGGCCCCACCGGGCCCTCAGGAAGGCCTTGCCTACCTGCTTTAAGGGGACTCCTGGCTCAGGGCCAGGCCCCTGGTGCTGGAGGAGGTGGTGGGTGGAGGGCAGGGGGCACCAAGCGGGCAGCCAGGACCCCCGGGCTGCAGACAAGAAAAGGACTGTGGGGTCCACCGGGTCTGGGCCACATCAAGGAATGTGGTTGAAGACCCGCCCTTAGGAGCTGAAAGCCAGGGCGCTACCAGGCCTGAGAGGCCCCAAACAGCCCTTGGGCCTGGTTTGGGAGGATTAAGCTGGAGCTCCCAACCCGCCCTGCCCCCAGGGGGCGACCCCGGTCCGGCGCGAGAGGAGGCAGAGGGCGCGCCAGGCCGCGGGAGAGGAGGCCATGGGCGCGCGCGGGGCGCTGCTGCTGGCGCTGCTGCTGGCTCGGGCTGGACTCGGGAAGCCGGGTGAGCTCGGGGCGCTACAGGCGGGACCGGGGAGGCCGCGAGGGTCACTTCTTGTGTCCTGCAGAGTCGCAGGAGGAGGAGCTGTTGTCAGGTAGGGCGCCCAGGACGCGCGATGCCAGCCAGGCAGCTCAGCCGCGTCCGTCTGTCCATCCCAGAGGCCTGCGGCCACCGGGAAATTCACGCGCTGGTGGCGGGCGGAGTGGAGTCCGCGCGCGGGCGCTGGCCATGGCAGGCCAGCCTGCGCCTGAGGAGACGCCACCGATGTGGAGGGAGCCTGCTCAGCCGCCGCTGGGTGCTCTCGGCTGCGCACTGCTTCCAAAAGTGAGTCTGGGGGGCGGCCGGGGCCTCAGACTAAGGCTCCCCGCCCTCTCTCCTTTTCTGCTAGGCACTACTATCCCTCCGAGTGGACGGTCCAGCTGGGCGAGCTGACTTCCAGGCCAACTCCTTGGAACCTGCGGGCCTACAGCAGTCGTTACAAAGTGCAGGACATCATTGTGAACCCTGACGCACTTGGGGTTTTACGCAATGACATTGCCCTGCTGAGACTGGCCTCTTCTGTCACCTACAATGCGTACATCCAGCCCATTTGCATCGAGTCTTCCACCTTCAACTTCGTGCACCGGCCGGACTGCTGGGTGACCGGCTGGGGGTTAATCAGCCCCAGTGGCAGTGAGGCTGGGGATAGACCGGGTGGGGTGATGGGGGTGCGGGGTGAGCATTACCCTCTACCCCTGTTCCCGCTACACAAGCACAGCAGCCCCCTCCTTGGTCTGGGGCTGCAACCTGCGCCCCTCCTGCTCTCATTCTCTCCTCACTTGCTTTTCTGCTCTCACTGCCACCTGTCAGGGCAGGGACCAAACACCCAGTTCTTCCCCCTTCCAGGGACTGTGGGGGCCAGCAGGACAGTGTGAGAGGGAGGCCAGCTTGGCCTGGGCCTGAAGGAGTGAGGGGGAGTTCGGGAGGACCTGGTGACAGAAGCCTCAGGCAATGATTTTTAAAAATTGAGGCAACTCACAAACCATAAAATTTTCAAGTGTTCAGTGTTGAAGGACACAATTCAGTGATTTGTAGCCTACAGTCATGTGTCACTTAATGACCGGGATATGTTCTGAGATATGCATCATGAGGCACTTTCATCATTGTGTCAACATCATGGAGTGTAGTTACACAAACCCAGATGGCAGAGCCTGCTACACACCCAGACTGTGTGGTCTAGCCCATTGCTCCTGGGCCACAAACCTGTGCAGCTTGTTACTGCACTAAATACCAGAGCAGTTGTAACACACTGGTAAGTACTTATGTACTTAAACATATCTAAACAGAGAAGAGGCACAGTAAAGATATGGCATAAAAGATAAAAACCAGGCCAGGCGCATGAGCCTATAATCCCAGCACTTTGGGAGGCCGAGGCAGGTGAATCACCTGAGGTCAGGAGTTC